TCACGCACCCCTCGGCCGCCTCTCGCGCGGCTTCCCGCGCCGGCAGCCCGCGATGGCCCCACGTGACCGCGTGTCTGGTAGCAGGGGAAAGAGGGGCGCCAGGGCCGGGGTGTGCGTGCGTGCGTGCGTGCGTACGTGCGCGCCCTCCCGCCCGCCCGCCTCAGTGGCCGGGCGGGGGTCGGCCCGCGCTCTGAGTGCCGCCGCCACAGTTCGCAGTTGTGACTCTGTAGGCGGAAGCATAGGGACAAGCCTGAGCGTCACAGGCTCCCCACAAACAACCGCGTGACCCGGGGACTTTCCCCAGGGTGTGCAAAAGCACAGGCACCCCCTCAGTTCTGGGGTGAAGGTGGGGGTGGGGAAGGATGCGCCCGCGTGTTCGCTGGGGAAGGGATGAGGGCGCGGGGCCAGGGAGGCCGAGCCGCGGGAGCCTGGGTGGAGAGGCGGACTGGGCGAGGTGGGGCATGGCGGGGGAAGTGACTCAGGGCCAGAGGCAGCAGGCCCACGGAAGGTGGGGTCGGGGGGGCGCGGGGACTGGGCGACCCTGAACCGACGGGGCAGGGCGAGGTTGCCGGAGCACTCGAGGCGGACCGCGAGTGACGGCCCAGCTGCTGGGCCCAACGGGCAGGGGTCTGACATCTGGACGGAGTGGGAAAGCAGCCTCGCATCCTGCCCTGGGGAGTCGGGAGGAGCCCAGTTCCATCCAGCTGTGCAAACAGGAGGAGGAGGAGGTCCCAAGCCTACCCTTGAGAGGGGCAAGAGGGGTGGTCAAGCCGCCGCCGCCGCGACGGCCCCCGCGGTGCGGGTTGCGCCAGCCTCCTCGGAGCTCGACGCAGAAACTTGTTGCAACAAACAGGCGACCGCGGGTGCCCCTAGCAGCCAGCGGCAGAGTGGGTGGGCGGGCGAGAGGGAGGGGAAGGCTGGCGGACGCCGCAGCGAACTGGTGGGCAGACCCGGAGTCGCCGCGTAAGCGGGGCCGGCTCAGTGCGGTGCGGCAGGCGCGGCTGTGCGGCAGCGGAAGTCCTTTGTTGCAGCACAGTCCCTGGCAGAGCCAGAGCCTCTCCGCGCAGCCCAGCCCGAGCGCCGAGCGCCGCGCGCCGCCGCCACTGCAGCTCGCGGCCCCTTCGCCTTCGCCCGCCTTTCCCGCGGCTGATTTGCCTTAAACTCCCTAAAATCTCCGCAGCTCTGGTTCCTGTTGCGGCCGGTAAGTATTTGCCAGTTGTGGGGCTATTTGCGCAACTTTGGCCCAGGCCGGAGGGCGACGGGCCGCGGGCCTGGCGGAGTGCGGGGCCGGAGGGGCGCCGATCCGTGCGGGGAGCCGGAGCGCGGCGGACGCGCTGCGAGGACCCGGTGACGGGCGGCTGCCAGGCCGCCTGCTTGTTGCCGGCGCGTCAGGTCCCGGGCGTGCGGCCTCCCTGAGTCGGAGGCGAAGCCCCTACGGAGACTAGTTCCCAAATTAGTTACCTTCTTTTCTTTCTTTCTCTGCCTTTATTTTTTTCGAGGGGGGAGGGGAGGTGTAGACGGGAGGCGGGAGAACCCGGTTGATTGACGTGCCTAGAGCCCGCTTCTCTCAACTTACAGCTGCGGCTCGGCGGCGGGTGGGAGGGGAAGTGTCCCGGAGCCCGAGGCTGCAGACTTGGGCGCGCTCCGAGGGAGGAGGCGTAAGATCCGTGCAAATTCTTGTTACGCTGTTTCCCACCCCCTCTCGCCGGCACACACGCTTTTTGTTCAGTAAAAAGTGGAAGGTCTGAGTTTGGGAATTTTAAGTGGAAAAGATCTGTTTCTTGGGAAGGGAGTGCTTTCGCTTGCAGCGGTGGGCGCTTACTAGAAGTTCGGTAAATGTGTTGGATGCAGATCGGGAGTCGTTACTACTAAAGTATGTAGGCAGGGTCTGAGCTCAGCCACCCCACCCAGTCTCCCTTTCTACCTAAGCAACGCGTGTACATGATCTGAAGGGTTGACATGACATTTTCTAAATTGGGCGAATCAGGAAGAGGTTGATGAAAATCCTTGACGTTTTCTGGGGATAGGACATTTGTGTGTGATAACGTTCTTAAGTCGAATTTCAGTGTGGCAGTGCACGCAGATTCTTCATTGGTGTTAGTGTATTTCCATACGGTATGTATCAGTACAAGAAATAGTGTTCCCTTTTGTTTGACTTTAATATTTTTGTTTTACATAGGTCTCTAATTAACAGAAGATGGCAAAGCCCAGCCACAGCAGCTATGTCCTTCAGCAGCTAAACAACCAAAGAGAATGGGGTTTTCTCTGTGACTGCTGTATTGCAATTGATGACATTTACTTTCAAGCACACAAGGCAGTTCTAGCTGCCTGTAGCTCCTATTTTAGAATGTTTTTCATGAACCATCAGCATAGTACTGCACAACTGAATCTCAGCAACATGAAAATTAGTGCAGAATGTTTTGATCTCATTTTGCAGTTTATGTATTTAGGAAAAATTATGACAGCTCCCTCCAGTTTTGAGCAGTTTAAAGTGGCAATGAACTACCTACAGCTATACAATGTTCCTGACTGTTTAGAAGACATCCAGGATGCAGATTGTTCTAGTTCAAAATGTTCCTCTTCTGCTTCCAGCAAACAGAACAGCAAAATGATATTTGGGGTAAGAATGTATGAAGATACTGTGGCTCGAAATGGCAATGAAGCCAACAGGTGGTGTGCAGAGCCAAGTTCAACGGTAAATACACCACATAATAGAGAGGCTGATGAAGAGTCTTTACAATTAGGTAATTTTCCTGAGCCACTATTTGATGTATGTAAAAAAAGTTCCGTGTCCAAATTATCTACTCCAAAAGAACGTGTGTCAAGACGCTTTGGGCGGAGTTTTACCTGTGATAGCTGTGGATTTGGCTTTAGCTGTGAAAAATTATTAGATGAGCATGTGCTAACCTGTACTAACAGACATTTATACCAAAACACAAGATCTTACCATAGAATAGTAGATATTAGAGATGGAAAAGACAGTAACATCAAAGCTGAATTTGGTGAAAAAGATTCTTCCAAAACATTTTCTGCACAGACGGACAAATACAGAGGAGACACAAGCCAGGCTGCTGATGATTCAGCTTCAACCACTGGAAGCAGAAAAAGTAGCACAGTGGAGTCTGAAATAGCAAGCGAAGAGAAAAGCAGAGCTGCTGAGAGGAAAAGGATTATTATTAAGATGGAGCCAGAAGATATTCCTACAGATGAACTGAAAGACTTTAACATTATTAAAGTTACTGATAAAGACTGTAATGAATCCACTGACAATGATGAATTAGAAGATGAACCTGAAGAGCCATTTTATAGATACTATGTTGAAGAAGATGTCAGCATAAAAAAAAGTGGTAGGAAAACTCTAAAACCTCGAATGTCAGTAAGTGCTGATGAAAGAGGTGGTTTAGAGAATATGAGGCCCCCTAACAACAGCAGTCCAGTACAAGAGGATGCTGAAAATGCATCTTGTGAGCTGTGTGGACTTACAATAACCGAGGAGGACCTGTCATCTCATTACTTAGCCAAACACATTGAAAATATCTGTGCATGTGGTAAATGTGGACAAATACTTGTAAAGGGTAGGCAGCTTCAGGAACATGCTCAACGATGTGGCGAGCCCCAAGATCTGACCATGAATGGGTTAGGAAATACTGAGGAGAAAATGGACTTGGAAGAGAATCCTGATGAGCAGTCCGAAATAAGAGATATGTTTGTTGAAATGCTGGATGATTTTAGGGACAATCATTACCAGATAAACAGTATCCAAAAAAAGCAGTTATTTAAACATTCTGCCTGCCCTTTTCGATGTCCTAATTGTGGCCAGCGTTTTGAAACTGAAAATCTAGTGGTTGAACATATGTCTAGCTGCTTAGATCAAGATATGTTTAAGAGTGCCATCATGGAAGAAAATGAAAGAGATCACAGACGAAAGCATTTTTGTAATCTGTGTGGAAAAGGATTTTATCAGCGGTGTCACTTAAGAGAACACTATACTGTTCATACTAAGGAAAAACAGTTTGTTTGTCAAACATGTGGAAAGCAGTTTTTAAGAGAGCGTCAGTTGCGACTGCACAATGATATGCACAAAGGCATGGCCAGGTATGTCTGTTCCATTTGTGATCAAGGAAACTTCAGAAAACATGACCATGTACGGCATATGATTTCTCATTTATCTGCTGGTGAGACTATATGCCAGGTCTGCTTTCAGATATTCCCAAATAATGAACAGTTGGAGCAGCACATGGATGTTCATCTGTATACATGTGGAATATGTGGAGCAAAATTTAATTTGAGGAAAGATATGAGATCACATTATAATGCCAAGCATTTGAAAAGAACCTGAGTGATTTTCTACTGTACTAATGTTTAGATGATAGCAGATAAAACACCAAAGCAAAGGATATGAGCTATTTAGGAATTGATTATATAAGATGATTTGTTAGAAACAAATTTCAAGGCCCTTTTAACTTTAATATTTTTGTTTAGGATTTTAAGTATCTACATTTAGGTATTAAATGTTTATCATTTTTGTTGTTTCTTAATAGAATTATTTGTTTTTAGTTTTTCTTAGCTATGATTAAAATTTTTAAATGTAGACTACAAGTGGTTGTTACCCATTCAATGACTATTAAACTTTAGTTTTTCATCAATAAGGTGATGACTTCACTATTTCTATGTGTTTTTTTTTTTTTAAGGTTATCCTGTGAAATTTTAAACCCAGAATCATTGGCCATTTCTGTTTAAATTTTAAAAATTCCTTAAGTAATTATTTGAAACTATCCCGTTTGCTTTTAGTGAGTTAACTACTCTTTATTCCCCCTTATTAATGAAATTCATATTCTTAAATTGACAAGCTTATTAGGCAAGTTAGGTGCACTGAATCTAACCTTTAAGGTTGACATGGGCTCAAACTTGGCCTAAAAAGATTGATGAACCTGAGGAAATTTTTATAAATGAATATTTCCTATAATTGATAAAATATTATCATTTAATTATCACATTTAAAACTTATATTAAGTGTAAATTCCAGTGGCTTTACCTCACTTGAAAAATTAGTGGGGATAAGCCATTTTGTTTTGTGATATTAAATTTAACTATGATAGTTAATTAAAAAGACATATCTTGTATTCATTAAAAATATTTTAATTTAAAATATTCTGATTTCTAAAGTGTGTTAGCTTATCAATTATTTTTGTTTATAAATAGACTTTAATAGCTCTCTAAGAATATGACCTCTAAAGGAAAAGATGATTTTTTACAATACATACTTCTGGAACTTTGAGATTTGAGAAAGCTTCCATGTATATTGATAAATCTAATAAAATAAAGAGATCAATTATAAACCTGGTTGTTCTATAAAAGTAGAGTGCACAAAAAAATGTCTTGTGTTTTATACTGTCTAAGATTTGGAGGAAATGTGGCAAATTGCAGTTTATCGCCATATTTTATTATCATTTTTTTCTGTAAAAGACTATAAAACTTGAGGATTATAAAATAATCACAGAGTATATCAATGGAAACAGTTTATCATTTTTTCAGTTAAAGTAGTAGTATTGTTAGTTGTTGCTGACACAGGGTCTACATAATTACATGTGAATTAAAACATTGGCAAAACTGACCCACCAATAAACACATCTATTGAATAGAATGCCTTTTAATGTGAATTACTTGCAATGTAGT